AGGACTCACTTTCTTCATAGTGTCCTTTGATGCACAAAAACTTTTAATTGTGATGAAGTCCAATTTATCAATTTTATGTTGGATTGCTGTGACTTTGGATTATTGGCTATTCTTGTACATTAATTTTTTTCATATCAATTTTGGAATCAGCTTAACTTGTTCTAAAACTTTTTGTTGGTATTTTCAATGAAATAGATTGATTAATTAAGAGAGAATGGTGGTCTCCTTAAAAGAGAGCTTCCTATCAAAGAAGGGTATGCCTTTCCATTTACCCAAGTCCTTTCGGCGTTCTTCAGCAATGTTTTAAAGTTTGTTTCATATAGATATATTACAATTTTTAGACGAAGTTTATGTCTAGGTTTTAATGTTTTATTATTGTAAATTACTCTGGTGTTTAAATGTTGACAACTAACACAAGTGTTTAAAATACTATGTGAGCTACAGTATTTCACACAATGATCCAAATTCAGGCCAAGTTCAGATCTGCAACCTCAGATCTACTCCAGCTCTTTGCTTTATAGATAAGGAAGCTGAAGTCTAGAGATGTTGAGTGACTGACTCAACGCCACACAGCAAGTAGGTGGTAGGCAGAGATGTCACTAAAGCCCAAGGAATCTGTCTCTACATTTGTCCTGGACTCTAATCCAGGGTTCTGTCATTTTGCCAGCCACCATAAAATATTTGACAGTCTAGGAAAACAGCAAATGTTCTTACATCCATCGAGAACTTGTATTTGCCTAGAGATGGACTTTACCAATCAAGATAGGAATTAGATAAGAATTATTTTTTTTAAAAAAAGGAGCATTAAAACAATGGTCAAATGAGAGAAAAAGCAAAATTCAGACAGACAGATACATACACACACCCCAAACCCTCAAACCTCCAGGGCTTCCTGCCTGTGAACCGAAAGGGGGAGTGCGAATTTCTTGGCCCTGTCGGCAGGTGCTTTCTCAAAGGCCCCACAGTCCTCCACTTCCTGGGGAGGTAGCTGCAGAATAAAACCAGCAGAGACTCCTTTTCTCCTAACCGTCCCGGCCACCGCTGCCTCAGCCTCTGCCTCCCAGCCTCTTTCTGAGGGAAAGGACAAGATGAAGTGGAAGGCGCTTTTCACCGCGGCCATCCTGCAGGCACAGTTGCCGATTACAGGTAGGGCCGACGTGTCGACGGCAGGGAACTTCTAGCAGGCCTTCTGTATCTGTCAACCCCCCAGGCCGGCCTCTCAGCCCTCAATGAAAGAAAGCTAATTGTAGAGTCAAGAATATGACCTGCTATAATGGTTCGATCCTGGGAGAAGGGACTCCACAGCCTGGTGAGGACCCCTCTCACCACCTCTGAGGATCAGCAAGTCTTTGAAGGTCAGTACCAAGTGGTGGTTAAGACCTGGACTGCCTGGCTGACCAGCTTTATCTCTTGGCACAGAGGCACAGAGCTTTGGCCTGCTGGATCCCAAACTCTGCTACCTGCTGGATGGAATCCTCTTCATCTATGGTGTCATTCTCACTGCCTTGTTCCTGAGAGTGAAGGTGGGTACCACTGGGCTTTGGGAGGAGGGCACAGCAGTAACGCGCTTTGCTTTCTGTGTTGCAGTTCAGCAGGAGCGCAGACGCCCCCGCGTACCAGCAGGGCCAGAACCAGCTCTATAACGTAAGTCAGCCTCGCCGTAGACCCTCCGGAAATCCTGTGTCTGACACTTTCTTATCTGTTATAGGAGCTCAATCTAGGACGAAGAGAGGAGTACGATGTTTTGGACAAGAGACGTGGCCGGGACCCTGAGATGGGGGGAAAGCCGGTAGGGGTTCCTCTACCTTCCTGTGTGTTCCTTCCCTCTAACGTCTTCCCGTTGTCTTTCCTAGCAGAGAAGGAAGAACCCTCAGGAAGGCCTGTACAATGTGAGTAGAGGAGACCTCACATTTGACCTTGGTAAAAATCAGTGTTCCACGCCCTCTTCTGCAGGAACTGCAGAAAGATAAGATGGCGGAGGCCTACAGTGAGATTGGGATGAAAGGCGAGGTGAGTGTTGCTGTTTCTTAATTTCCGAGGGAATCCTTTTCTCATTTCACTCCCAAACAACCAGCGCCGGAGGGGCAAGGGGCACGATGGCCTTTACCAGGTAGGAGCTGCCGGCGTCCCTTCAGTGGAAGGACTCTTTGTTTTCTGATTTGCTTTCACGCCAGGGTCTCAGTACAGCCACCAAGGACACCTACGACGCCCTTCACATGCAGGCCCTGCCCCCTCGCTAACAGCCAGGGGATTTCACCACTCAAAGGCCAGACCTGCAGACGCCCAGATTATGAGACACAGGATGAAGCATTTACAACCCGGTTCACTCTTCTCAGCCACTGAAGTATTCCCCTTTATGTACAGGATGCTTTGGTTATATTTAGCTCCAAACCTTCACACACAGACTGTTGTCCCTGCACTCTTTAAGGGAGTGTACTCCCAGGGCTTACGGCCCTGGCCTTGGGCCCTCTGGTTTGCCGGTGGTGCAGGTAGACCTGTCTCCTGGCGGTTCCTCGTTCTCCCTGGGAGGCGGGCGCACTGCCTCTCACAGCTGAGTTGTTGAGTCTGTTTTGTAAAGTCCCCAGAGAAAGCGCAGATGCTAGCACATGCCCTAATGTCTGTATCACTCTGTGTCTGAGTGGCTTCACTCCTGCTGTAAATTTGGCTTCTGTTGTCACCTTCACCTCCTTTCAAGGTAACTGTACTGGGCCATGTTGTGCCTCCCTGGTGAGAGGGCCGGGCAGAGGGGCAGATGGAAAGGAGCCTAGGCCAGGTGCAACCAGGGAGCTGCAGGGGCATGGGAAGGTGGGCGGGCAGGGGAGGGTCAGCCAGGGCCTGCGAGGGCAGCGGGAGCCTCCCTGCCTCAGGCCTCTGTGCCGCACCATTGAACTGTACCATGTGCTACAGGGGCCAGAAGATGAACAGACTGACCTTGATGAGCTGTGCACAAAGTGGCATAAAAAACATGTGGTTACACAGTGTGAATAAAGTGCTGCGGAGCAAGAGGAGGCCGTTGATTCACTTCACGCTTTCAGCGAATGACAAAATCATCTTTGTGAAGGCCTCGCAGGAAGACCCAACACATGGGACCTATAACTGCCCAGCGGACAGTGGCAGGACAGGAAAAACCCGTCAATGTACTAGGATACTGCTGCGTCATTACAGGGCACAGGCCATGGATGGAAAACGCTCTCTACTCTGCTTTTTTTCTACTGTTTTAATTTATACTGGCATGCTAAAGCCTTCCTATTTTGCATAATAAATGCTTCAGTGAAAATGCAGCTTTACTAAGCTTTATTTCAGCAGTCAAGCT